GGCGAGTGGGGCTGCGAGGCAGACCGGCCCCACCCCGGGGCCGCCGAGGGGCGCGGGCTGGGGCGCGTGGCGGGCGGGGCTGGGCGGGGGCGGGCGCGAGGGCGGAGTTGCGGCCGAGGCGGCCGTGACCGGAGCGCGGCTCAGGGGCCCCAGTGGCCGCCGCGGAGCGAGGTTGCCTGGAGAGAGCGCCTGGGCGCAGAAGGGTTAACGGGCCACCGGGGGCTCGCAGAGCAGGTAGAGACCTCCCCGGGACCCCGGCCCCGGCCGCCCCTCTCCCGGGTCCCGTTAGACCGCCCGCCCCGCGCGCCCGCGTCGTCCCCTCTCCCTGCGCTGTGCGGTCGCGACCCCGCCACGACCCCGGACCCAGCTCCGGTGGCCTCGGACAATCTTCCAGCCCCTGGGGTCGAATTCCTGGGGAGGGAGTCTGATCCCGTGGAACTCTGGCCCCATCACCCGGGCGGGGAGTGAACCAAAATTCCTCCTAAGTCACATAGTAAAGTTGGAAAACAGACCCATGACCTCCCCGCGCGGCCGGTGCCTCCTGCCCTCTCTCTAGGAGGGTGCTCTCGGACGGTGTGTCCCCCACTGCACTCCTGAACTTGGAGGACAGGGTCGCCGCGAGGGACGCAGGTGGGTGCCCTTGATCCAGCTCAGCCCGATGGCAGAAGAGGTTGACAAAAAAGAAAGACACCTGTTGGGGTGGCCTGCCAGACCCAGGAGTGGAGGGCTCTGAGGGCCCGGGAATTCGGACTCAGGACAGGGATTCTCCATGGCTAGGCCCAGAAACACAGGGTCCAACCACTCTCCAGCAGGGAGACCTGGGGGTGAAGGGGTGAGCCCTGCGCAGGTCTCTGTTCCTTGGTCTTCACTGGGCAGTGTGGAGAGGTGTGGCCAGGAGGAGCCCGCGTTTGTCCAGACCAGGGTCTACTCTGGCACCAGAGTGACCACCTCTGACCTCTCCTTTCCTCGTCCTGGGCCGGGAACGACACCAAATGAGGGACATGGAAAGGGGTGAGAAGCATAAATGTGCGTGTGTTTCTGCAGAGGAGGGGGCATGGGCCCCTGCCGGGCTGCGCAGGGGAGGGTGGGGTGGGACTTTTCCAGAGAGGGAGCCAGGCCTGGCCCGGGCCCCGGGAGCTCACGTCACCCCCACCCCTCACTTCTCCAGGGAACTGCCAAAGCCAAACCCAGCTCGGGATGGGATTATGTGTACTGGGTAGACCCGTGGAGAGGGGCTGCGAGAAGAGATCTCGGTGGCAGAGAGAAGCAGAGGCAGAGAGGGCATGAAGAGGGGTCGGCATCAGAGAAGGGGCAGGCAGTGACTATCACCCCATTTCTTCTTCCCTCAGCTGGAGTAACAAGAGTCAGGCAGAGCCTGAAGACTTGGGTGGAACATGGGCCCTTCTCTGGAGATCCTGGCCTCCCCCGTTCAGTCAGGGTGGAGTTGCTGACCTTAGTGGCCGGCCCAGCCAGGGGAAGGAGTGGCCATCGGCAACCCCCACCCCAACCCCAATCCCTGAGGCGCCCGCTCTGGCTCAGCCACTCTGACCCCTCCCTCAAATTCCGAACCCTAGGTCTCAGGGAGGGCAGTGGGGCTGAGTGTCTGCCCCCAGGCACATTCCTACCCTTCTCTTGGTCATTTTCTGCCCCAGAGCTGGCCCACCTCAGCAATGCGAGGGCTCCCTGGATTCCTCTCCCGGGTGCCTTTCAGATCCAACAGAAACAGATTTTTTTTTTCCTGGAAAGCAGAACTAAGAGTGGGATGAGGAGCAGGGGTGGGAAGGACTCAAAGTGAGAAGAAGGGGGCAAAGAGAGTCAGGCTTGGTGGCTGGGGTGGCTTCCAAGCCTCACTTCTCCAGTGTTCAAAGCTGAACTTCAGATGGACTTCCCGGCTCTTCAGAATGAGAGGCCTGTGGCTGGGGCATGAGGCAGCCCCGGCTGCACCTCTCCTTCCCGCTTCCCCAGCTGGTAGAGACGCACAGGAAACAAGCCCTCACTGAACCAACTCCAGATGCTGGCACCCAGAGTGGGTGTTACATTGCCGGCTTCTTCTCTAGAGATTAAACCGTCAACCCATTTAGCTTATCCCTTGGCCAAAAAGTGTATGAGATGTGCCT